TTAAAGGTCTTTCTCAGCTCACCCCGGGAGACAAGGGCTGGGTGTCAGGAAAGTGACACACAGGGAGAAGCAGAAAATGGACTGGGAGTGTGGGGGCCGAGGCCCAGCCACGAGAAACCCAGGCGGTGCAAGGCAGAGCCCTGGGAGCACAGAGGCTGCTGTGCCGTGGGTTGCTGGTGAATGAGAAGCCTCCTCTGCTTTAATGAAGAACATGCCCCCCCGACTCCCGCTAATCCTGCCCTGCCTTCATGGTCCACACACCACAGGTGTGCACAGGTTCATGCGTGTGTGTGAGCTTAACACGTCAGCCGCACATACAGTTGCTCAGAAACATCTTCACTGCTTCACACACGTGCACACAGTCAATGACCAGGAGCAGGGATCTTGGGGCAAACCTAGAGCAGCTTCTCAGGAGTTAAAACTCCAGCTTTGCTGTGGTTCCCGGAAGAGCCCTGACTTTGTCCTAAGACAGTGGTTCTCAAAGTGAAGTGCTGGCTCCAGCAGCATCAGTATCACCTGGGAACTCGCTGGAAACGCTCCGGGTTCTGGCTTCTCCTCCTAGAGCGCCCAGAGCTGTGGGGTCCTCCCTTCGGGCCAGAAACTCCAATCATAGTTTTTATGTACCAACCCCTGTGCTAAGTAGACTTTGTGCACATTATCTCCATTTAAAATTCACAAATGTACTGTAAGATGCACACCATTTTTCTATATTTTTCAGATGGGGTAGACAGAGCTCAGAAAGGTTAAGAGACTTGCCTGGAGTCACCAAACCAGGCTCGAACTCCTTCTGTATTCAGAATCACTCTTCAGACGTAGCTCCTGTCCTGGGCTGAAAGTCAACATCCGCCGAGAGCTGGGCCCTCTGTACCAGCCCCATCTCCCCCAAGTCTCTCCCTGCCTCTGCAGCCAGTCCTAAATCTTTCAAGAGACAAGGCCAAGCAGGGGGTGGGACCAGGGGCGGGAGCCAAAGCCCCCCCTCGTGAGCAGGCAGCACCTCTGCCAAGGCCCCCACTGGCCCTGCCCCAGAGAACGGCAGGGAAGCTGCAGCGAGGGCTGGCAGCTGGCAGAGCCCTGAGCACCCAGCACCCAGCCCGGCTTGCAGCCCAAAGCCTGGAGAGAGGCTGCTGCGCCATTGACCTGTGGACTCCAGAGACTCCCGCTGTGCATTCCTCTGATCTGGAAGGTTTCCTGAATTACGTGACGAGAAACCTGGGTTCGAGTCCTAACTTGTCACCAACTTCCTGAGTGACCTGGGCTGGTCCCGTCCCCTCTTGGAATCTCTGTCTTCCATCTCTTCAGCGAAGGGGTTGATTTATAAGGGTGTTTTCTGCTCTGACACTGTGATTTGAATTCTGTGTTTCCACATGATATTCGAGAAGTCTGGCCGGAAGGATGGAATCTGAAATGACAATGGTTCTGGACTGGGCTTTGTGCTCAGCCCAGCTCATCTTTGCCTGAGACCTAGGAGTGGCCCCAGGCTCTCCTGATGTGCCACCACGCTTGGCATCTGCTCCTCTCCCTGCCCCCATATTCCCATGCTCTGAAGGGGAGTTCTCTTTCATAGCAAATCCGAGAGGAGCCGAGGAGCCAGGTCCTTTGTTCCAGACCCAGAAGCAGCCATGGGGACCTGTGACATTGTGACTGAAGCCAATATCTCATCTGGCCCTGAGAGCAACACCACGGGCATCACAGCCTTCTCCATGCCCAGCTGGCAACTGGCACTGTGGGCCACAGCCTACCTGGCCCTGGTGCTGGTGGCCGTGACGGGTAATGCCATCGTCATCTGGATCATCCTGGCCCATCGGAGGATGCGCACAGTCACCAACTACTTCATCGTCAATCTGGCGCTGGCTGACCTCTGCATGGCTGCCTTCAATGCCGCCTTCAACTTTGTCTATGCCAGCCACAACATCTGGTACTTTGGCCGTGCCTTCTGCTACTTCCAGAACCTCTTCCCCATCACAGCCATGTTTGTCAGCATCTACTCCATGACCGCCATTGCTGCCGACAGGCAAGAGGGTCCTTGGGGAAGCTGGGGGGAGCCCCCTGCCGCTCAAGCTGCCCTCTGCTCACAGGTACATGGCCATCGTCCACCCCTTCCAGCCTCGGCTTTCAGCTCCCAGCACCAAGGCGGTTATTGCTGGCATCTGGCTGGTGGCTCTCGCCCTGGCCTCCCCTCAGTGCTTCTACTCCACCGTCACCATGGACCAGGGTGCCACCAAGTGCGTGGTGGCCTGGCCCGAAGACAGCGGGGGCAAGACGCTCCTCCTGTAAGGCCTCTGGGGGATTGTGGAGGGCAACACTCCGCTGCCCAGGCCTCGGCTCTCCCTGCAGGTACCACCTCGTGGTGATCGCCCTCATCTACTTCCTGCCGCTCGCGGTGATGTTTGTAGCCTACAGCGTCATCGGCCTCACGCTCTGGAGGCGCGCAGTGCCCGGACATCAGGCGCACGGTGCCAACCTGCGCCACCTGCAGGCCATGAAGAAGGTGGGCGCGGGGGCGGGGGCCTGGAGGGGGCGCTAAGAAGTAACTTGAGCCTCTCCTGGACCAGTTTGTGAAGACCATGGTGCTGGTGGTGCTGACGTTTGCCATCTGCTGGCTGCCCTACCACCTCTACTTCATCCTGGGCAGCTTCCAGGAGGACATCTACTGCCACAAGTTCATCCAGCAAGTCTACCTGGCACTCTTCTGGTTGGCCATGAGCTCTACCATGTACAATCCCATCATCTACTGCTGTCTCAACCACAGGTGAGCCCCCACTCCAGCCCCACCCTCTGCCCTCCCTGGCTCAAGGTGCCCCTCGCTCCCCCAGGTTTCGCTCTGGATTCCGGCTTGCCTTCCGCTGCTGCCCATGGGTCACACCCACCAAGGAAGATAAGCTCGAGCTGACTCCCACGACCTCCCTCTCCACGAGAGTCAACAGGTGTCACACTAAGGAGACTTTGTTCATGGCTGGGGACACAGCCCCCTCCGAGGCTACCAGTGGGGAGGCGGGGCGTCCCCAGGATGGATCAGGGCTATGGTTTGGGTATGGTTTGCTTGCCCCCACCAAAACTCATGTTGAAATTTGATCCCAATGTGGCAGTGTTGGGAGGTAGGGGTTAGTGGGAGGTGTTTGGGTATTGGGGATGGATCCCTTATGAATAGATTAATGCCTTCCAGTTGAAGTGAATCATCACTCTTGTGGGAATGGACTAGTTCCCAAAATAACAAGTTGTTAGAAAGAGTGTGGTGTCCTCAGTTTCCCTGTCTTGCTTCCTCTCTCACCATGTGATCTCTTTGCACACAACACTTCCCTTCCACTTTCCACCATGACAAGAAGCAGCCTGAGGCCTTCACCAGATGCAGCTGCCCAATCTTGGATATTCCAGCCACCAGAATCATGAGCCAAATAAACCTCTTTTCTTTATAAATTACCTAGTCTCAGGTATTCCATGAAAGCAACACAAATGGACTGAGATAGGTGCCTATTGAACCCTGAAGCCTTGTGCCTGGCTGCAGAATGAGGTGTAGCACCCTTTGAGAAGTAGCCAATCGAGAAGACCACATCTGAAAGTTCAGCTCATGCCCCATCCTTCAGTATACCAATACAAAGACAACATGGGGCCAGAACTCCAGAAAGGATGCTGACTTTAAGAGGACTCAGCCACCCATCTCAGAGAGCACTTCAGAGGATCCAGTAAGGGTCAGAAAAGACAGTGTAAGCTGATATTTATCTAATTTAAGAGATGCAAGCTCAAATGCCTTCCTGGGGCATACAAGAATATGTATAAAAGAAAAACTGCAAATGTGATGATAAAAGGCAACTGACTTCCACCCTCAGTTTGAGCTAATAGGGAATGGTGGGGGCCATGGCAACCTGGAGAGGACAGGCATTCAAAGGGGACAAGAACTACTCAGCTCTGGACAAACGTTGCCACATGATAATGGGAGCCCACTGTTGCTAGATCTTCTAAATCTTTCAAGAGAAGCTATAAATCCACATTTGTATGTGAGTCTTCCAGATTTGTTGAATTTGACCCAAAT